CCAGCCTACAAGGTGGCCATCTGCAGGCTGGGAAGTGTGCCAATGGCCGAGCACTTTGAAAGAGGAGGGGTTGGGGCAGGAGCTTTATGCTGACCTGTCTGGCTAAACATACATATTCAACTGGCTACAGGAGGAGCTATGAATATTCATAAAGGCACTGTGCCTCCTATCTGTAATCCTAGCATTTTGGGAGGCTGAGGCAGGAGGATTGTTTGAGCCCAGGAGCTAGAGACCAGTCTGAGCAACATAGTGAGATTCCATCTCTACCAAAAATACAAAATTAGCTGGGGTAATGGTACGTGCCAGTGGTCCCAGCTACTTAGGAGGCTGAGGTGGGAGGATCACTTGAACCCAGGAGGTTGAGGCTGCAGTGAGCCAAGATTGAGTCACTGTACTCCAGCCTGGGTGAGAGAGCCTGTCACAAAAACAAAGAAAAAAATAGTCATGGCCGGGCGCAGTGGCTCACTCCTGTAATCCCAGCACTTTGGGAGGAAGAGGTGGGCAGATCACAAGGTCAGGAGTTCAAGACCAACCTGGCCAACATGGTGAAACCCCATCTACTAAAAATACAAAAATTAGCTGGGTGTGGTGGCACGCGCCTGTAGTCCCAGCTACTTGGGAGGCTGAAACAGAAGAATCGCTTGAACCCGGGAGGCAGAGGTTGCAGTGAGCCAAGATCACGTCACTGCACTCCAGCCTGGCAACAGAACAAGACTCCGTCTCAAAACAAAAAAAAAGAGTAGTCATTAAGGTGTTCCTAACACATTCATATTGAACAAACACTTAGGTGTTCCTAACAAATTCATATATGACCCATGTTTGCTCTGGGGTGGAGACTGAACATATAAACATATTACAGTTAGGCCCTATATGTCAAAAGGCTTTTCAGGACACAAAGGCACTCTGTGCGCAACCTCTGTAAACAGGCTGGGGTGGACCATGGTCAGTGGTCTTCTTATCTGGAGAAAGTTATTGAAATCAGTCTCTTGCAGTTATGGCTGGTGGAACAGGAGTTGGGGGTCAGTTAGTCACATCTGGTGGAACTGCAAATTGTTTCAGTATTGCTTATCTCAAGGCCAGTGTTTGTTTAGCTGCTAGAGAAAAAGAAAAGCCTTGTGGCAGTGAGAACAGGTTCATTCTTTAAGTGTGGGGTGACTGACTTAACCCTTGCCTGGCATGGCCTTAGGTTCTGTTTATAATTTAGCGTCTTATTTGCCACAAAGAGTCGGTCATGTCAGTCTTACTATCTCTATTTTGTCTATCTCTATTTTAACAGTAATGCTGGTCAGTTGTTGTGTCTGAAGCACAAAAAGGAGGAGGTATAACGAGGCTTCTGACCTCCTGTCCTGTCGTGGCTGGAAGCTCAGTTTTAAAGTTTTTCTGGGGTCCCCTTGGCCATAAAGGGGTCCATTCAGTTTGGCAGGGGCTTATAATTTTATTTTTAGTTTACACTTAATATTTTTCTTAGAATCAGTTCTCTTTTTAAATGTATATAAATGTATTTTAAGAAAGAAAGTTTGTATGCTCGAATTTAATTGAGAAACCAGTCTCACCTGTCATACACACAAACTAACATCACAATAAGTTCATAGCAAATAAAGCATCATCATTCATTTCTGACCAGATACAGCCACTGAGCTGAAGGGCCAGACAGCAAGGCTGAGAGGCAGGTCGAAGTCCCATGGTTAGGGCTTTCAGCTGGGGAGGGGTATCTTTGTGCCAAGCTAGACTGTGTTTAATCCTTTTAATCACAAGAGACAAAAATCCTCAGACACGAGAAGGTACGTCAAAGGGTGTGAGGGCCCCCTTTCTTCTCCCTCATGTTTCTCGTTATTTGTGTCATAGGCATGTATCACCTGAAATTGCCTGAGAGGCTCAACCAACTTTTAGTCACAAGATCTGCGAACACTTCCCTAGTGGGTGCTGAGGTTCTCCAAGGAGCTGCTGGGCCCATTTGCAAACAGATAAGCAAACGGCTGGGTGAGTGCGTCGAGGAGGGCTTCCCGTAAGAATTTTCATCACTTCCTTCCGCCCGCTCCCGCAGCGGCCACCTCAGCTGTATCCCATAGAGTTGCCACCCAGGCCTCAGCCAGGACCTTTCAGGCCAGACAGGAGCACCTGACCAAAGGCTTCACAGGTAAGTGGCCCTCCGTATTACCCAGCATGGCCCCTTCCCAAAAACAAACTTACCCAATCCACAGCCGCCCTCACCGCCCGGCCTTCTACGGTGTCCAGAGACAGTTAGCCAGGCCTGGGCTGGGCACACTCCACCTTCCCTAGTCACCAGCTGGTTTCCCAGAGGAGAAGGCTGAGACCCGAGAAGGGAGGTGAGTGCACCCCGTCCCATGTCAGG